TGTCAGGGCTGGGAGGATGGCCCAGGGTGGGAAGCGGGGAGATAGGGCGGTAGGACCCGGCGGGAGCTTCCTTGGCCAGGAAAGGAACAGGGCGGGGGGAAAAGAGGGAGGGAGAGAGAAAAAGGGAAGGTGATGGGGAGCGGGCGTCCGCACCCGCCGCGCCGCACGAGTTGCACTGCTCTGGCGGACCGGACCTGGACTCTATATAAAGAGCCCATCTGCTCCGTAGCTCGCACGCTTCTCCCGGGCTGGTGCACGCCGCGTCCCTCCAGCTCCCCCAGACACCTGCCCCTTCCCAGTGTGCCGCGCCAGGTCCTCCAGACCCGCGCACCCAGTGGCATGGCTCCGAGTGGCTCCCGTGGGACCAGGGTGGCGGTGGCGGCGGCGCGGCCCGAGCAGCCGCAACTCCAGCCCCCGTGTCCCCCCTTTTATGGCTCCGTCTCCGCGGGGCAGCTCGTCCGAGTGGCCAGAGAGTGAAAAGAGAGGGAGGGCAGAGCTCCGGCGCGAGGCGCGGCGCAGCGCTGCTCCTAGACTTCACCCCACCCAGCTCTGGCGGCCGCTGCAGCCCCCCAAAAGTGCCCCAGCTTGGGGCGAGGGGTGGGAATGCAAGATCTCGGGACCTCTCGCTGGCCTGCAAGCTTTGGTCTCTACACCTAGGAAACTCCTGTGGGCAAAGTCTGCAGATCCAAAAGCGTCCAGGTTAGGAGACGCTCAGCCTCAAGCAACTGGGGTAAGAGATCCCATTTGGTCAAAGCCTTCTCCTCAAGCAGTACTTCACCCTCCTGCACTAGACGCCTCCAGGGAGCTGGAGCGGAGCAGGGCTCGGTGGGCCAGCTCTTAGCAACCCAGGTCTAAGACCCGGTGTGGAGAGGAACAACCACAGACGCGGCGGCTTAGCTAGGCGCTCTGGAAGTGCAGGGGAGGCGCCCGCCTGCCTTGGCTGCCGCACCCATGACCTCTAGTTTCAGCTGTGAACCTGGGCGGAGGAATAATTGAGGAACTCACGGAACTATCAACTGGGGACAAACCTGCGATCGCCACGGTCCTTCCGCCCTCTCCTTCGTCCGCTCCATGCCCAAGAGCTGCGCTCCGGAGCTGGGGCGAGGAGAGCCATGGAGGAACCGGGTGCTCAGTGCGCTCCACCGCCGCCCGCGGGCTCCGAGACCTGGGTTCCTCAAGCCAACTTATCCTCTGCTCCCTCCCAAAACTGCAGCGCCAAGGACTACATTTACCAGGACTCCATCTCCCTACCCTGGAAAGTACTGCTGGTTATGCTATTGGCGCTCATCACCTTGGCCACCACGCTCTCCAATGCCTTTGTGATTGCCACAGTGTACCGGACCCGGAAACTGCACACCCCGGCTAACTACCTGATCGCCTCTCTGGCGGTCACCGACCTGCTTGTGTCCATCCTGGTGATGCCCATCAGCACCATGTACACTGTCACCGGCCGCTGGACACTGGGCCAGGTGGTCTGTGACTTCTGGCTGTCGTCGGACATCACTTGTTGCACTGCCTCCATCCTGCACCTCTGTGTCATCGCCCTGGACCGCTACTGGGCCATCACGGACGCCGTGGAGTACTCAGCTAAAAGGACTCCCAAGAGGGCGGCGGTCATGATCGCGCTGGTGTGGGTCTTCTCCATCTCTATCTCGCTGCCGCCCTTCTTCTGGCGTCAGGCTAAGGCCGAAGAGGAGGTGTCGGAATGCGTGGTGAACACCGACCACATCCTCTACACGGTCTACTCCACGGTGGGTGCTTTCTACTTCCCCACCCTGCTCCTCATCGCCCTCTATGGCCGCATCTACGTAGAAGCCCGCTCCCGGATTTTGAAACAGACGCCCAACAGGACCGGCAAGCGCTTGACCCGAGCCCAGCTGATAACCGACTCCCCCGGGTCCACGTCCTCGGTCACCTCTATTAACTCGCGGGTTCCCGACGTGCCCAGCGAATCCGGATCTCCTGTGTATGTGAACCAAGTCAAAGTGCGAGTCTCCGACGCCCTGCTGGAAAAGAAGAAACTCATGGCCGCTAGGGAGCGCAAAGCCACCAAGACCCTAGGGATCATTTTGGGAGCCTTTATTGTGTGTTGGCTACCCTTCTTCATCATCTCCCTAGTGATGCCTATCTGCAAAGATGCCTGCTGGTTCCACCTAGCCATCTTTGACTTCTTCACATGGCTGGGCTATCTCAACTCCCTCATCAACCCCATAATCTATACCATGTCCAATGAGGACTTTAAACAAGCATTCCATAAACTGATACGTTTTAAGTGCACAAGTTGACTTGCCGTTTGCAGTGGGGTCGCCTAAGCGACCTTTGGGGACCAAGTTGTGTCTGGTTCCACAGGTAGGTCGAATCTTCTTTCGCGGTTTCTGGGTCCCAGCGAGGCTCTCTCTCCTGGGCAAGGGCAATGGATCCTGAGAAGCCAGAATAGTCCTGAGAGAGAGCTCTGAAAGGAGAAGTGTTGAAACTAAATGTAGAGCTTCCCTGCCCAGGAGGAGGCTCACTTCCTCCCCTCAAGCCCCGGGCTCAGCACTGACCCTGCGGCAGCCAATCCCAAAGGGGGTTGCAACTTTTAAAAATTGATAATGGAAGGGAATCCCTGCCCTGCTTTGGTATCGTGGATAATGCCCACTAGAAGCAGTGTACTTGTAATTGTTGTCTGAAGCCTGTCTGAGACAGATCTACATACAGCCTGGCAGTACTTGAACTAGACGCTTAATGCCCTGTGTTTTTGGGGGGAGAACTTTGTGTTACAGCTTAATTTAAGAACAGTTACTTTGGCATCATTCAGTCTTCACTTTTTGTCTATTTAAACTTGGTTGGAGAAACTTGTGGATTTGGTGCTTCAAACCCTATGTGTGGCTTGGATGGCGCAGAGAAACCTTGAAGAGTTAACAGCAAAATTCTGATGCTGAGATCTCTATTTTTATTATACTTGAAACTATATGGGGGTGGGTGGGTGGGAATGGGAGATGAGGAGTGTTAAACTGAGAATCAACACCTATGATTGTTTGTTTTCTGCAGATTTACAATTTTGTAATTCCTGTTTAGCGATTGTCAAGCCACAACTCTAACAAACAAACCATTATGTGTGCTAGTGCCGAAGTCTGCAGACTGCTTTATTTTTTCTCTTAATTTCATGTACCTGTCACTTTACACATTTAAATCCCCATAAATGAAGGGTATGATGGGTGACTCAGCCCACACTGCTGCTATATTTCTTACTAATGCAATTGGTAAAACCGATTAGTATTGGAAATATACTGTTTCTTAACAAGAAAAGTGTCTTTATTTCTTATCCAATTTAGTGAGATGTGAAGGAGACTGATGACATGGGGATAGTTCTTACACAATTGAGGAATGGGGTGGGGGCAATAGGAGGATGTATATTTTGACTTGTAAAAAAATCTTAAAATGCATGAAACTTTTATCTGATAGTCATTTGCACTCTCCTTCCCATCTGTGATTCCTTGTGTGCTAACATATAAAGAAACCAAGAGAACTATCTTCCTTCTCCAGAAACCTTAAAAATACAGTTAAGGGCCCTAAAAACGATATTGAAAAGAAAATAAACTTGTTTCTTTTTTGTTGTTGTTGTTATTGAAGTTTGGGCAGGAG